CCTTGGTATCCATGGAGGATTAGTTCTAGGGTCCCCGGGAATGCCAAAATCCATGGATGCTCAAGTCTCTGATAGAACATGGCCTAGTATTTACGTATAAGCTATGCGCATCCTCCCGTATACGTTAGACCGTTACTAGATTATGATGTGTAATACAATGCAGATGCTACATAAATGGTCGTGATACTGTATTCTTTAGGGAATGATGACAAGAACAAAGTCTGCACATGTTCAATAGAAACATAACCATCCAATTTATTTTCTGAATATTTTCCATCTGCTGTTGCCGAATCTATAGATGCAGAGCTCCTGGATACGAGAGCCAAGTGTGCTTTGAGAGTAGGGTGGGTGAGGTTGCTAATGAGTACAGGGGAGCAGGTGTTGATCAGGAGGGCCCTGCACTGGGGCATCTGGACGTCCTGCCTCAGGACTTGAGACTCCAGTTGGATGGCACAGACAGACTCAGCCCAGGTCAAAGCCGTCCCCTTGAAGTTTCATTTTATCCCAAGCTCTTTCTGGACCCTGGAATTTGGCATCCCCTAGGCCCTGCGTGGAAGGACAGATGAACCAGGTTTTAGATAACATGTCTAGAAGAGTGAGCCCCTACTGTGTGCTCGGCACTTTCCCCACAGGATCCTCTAGCTAGAATATCCAAGGGTCATGGAGAGAAATACCCAGTTAAAATATCAGAAATGAAAAAGCGATACCATTAGATACACTAAAAAGACCATTAGGTAATAGTATTAGCTTTTGTATTCTGAGATCCAACAGCAGCAGTCACTTCCCTCCACCCCTATGTGTATCCCAGGACCACCCTGGGCGGGGAGGGCTGAGGTTAGGGAGCAGCCATGGATGCTCTGATGCTGGCCCTGGGCCTCGGGGGTGACAGTGATGAGGAACTGGGTGCACACATGAGTGGGGCAGCCGGGCCTGGCCAGAGAAGCAACACACACGTGCACAGACATGTTTACCCACATACACGTGTGCACGCACGTGCACAAACACGTTGCAGGCAGGCATGTTGACGCCTCAGGCAGCGGAGGACCCTGACTCTGGGCGCTGCTGACCCGGGCAAGGCCCCACTGTGATTCGTGCCATGACCTCAGAATGTCACTGGTGCTTAGCACCTATCTGCTCTCTGGCCTGCCTCAGTGGTCTACAGCAGTTACACACAGGCAGTGGTATCTGTGAGCAGCTCTGTGGACTCAAAGGTTTTCTCCCTGAGAGGCATGACCCAGGCCAGCTGATTCATCAGAATCAGGTGAGCGTGACCTGCTCTCTTCCCTCCAGGCGGACTTGGGGACAGTGGCTACGGTGCGGGCGGTGTTGGCCTCTGTGGGGCAGCTACCGAGGAGGGTCATCCCTGAGCACTCACCAGGCGCCCGTTCTACACTGCCCGTGTAGACGATTGGCTCTTTCGTCTCCATGGTGGCTTCGTAGAGTGGGTGCTGTTCCCAAATGTCCCCATTCGACAGATGAGACGTCTGGGGTCAGAGAGGCAGTAACCGGCCTGGGAATCCGGACATGACCCTGAGTTTTGCTCTCAGCCCTGCCGTGTGCTGTGCTGGAATTCAGGCCTGAACCCTGTGACCTCCCTGCCCTAGATCCCAAATCTGCCCAGGTTTCCCATCCCGATGGGGCAGAGCCTGGTCCTGGCAGAGCCACTGGTATAGAGCCACTGGTACAGATCCACTGACGGTCCTCAGAACACCTCTGTGCCCTAAGCTGGGTCCTGATGGTCGCTGTGGGCCCCACTGAACACACATGGTCCCTTGTCCGGGGGAGCCTGCTGCCCTTGGGCAGCTGTGGAAAATGAAGGAGCCCTGGAGGGCTGGCTGAGGGGAGACTATCTTCCCTTGTGTTCAAAGGGGTCCGGGCACTAGGGTTCTCCCCAGGTATTTCTTGCTCTGCGTGGTCCTCTTGAGGCCTCGCCCTCCTTTTGCCTCGAGTATTCCCAGGAGGGACGGTCCATCCAGCTGTTCTCCAGGACCAAGGACCCACTGTTCTTCCTCAGTGACCCAGGAAAATGAAGCCTCCTCCTGTTGGGACGGCTCAGAATGGTGGACTCCACAGTCCCTCCGCGAGAGACGTGGTTTCCATGCGTACAATAGATCTTCCTCATCCCCCAAACCCAACACCCTCCTGCTCAACAGGCGTTATTCCTAAAGTGGCTTCACTGTTCAGACTGAAGAGCCACGGTAGCCAAAGTGATGAGCGGAGTAGAACCGAGCAGTCGGGAGAGATCTTGTTCCCTGTAGGAAACTGGGCATCGCTGAGGCCCTGAGCATCCCAGGAGGCCGATTGCACAGAGACCTCTGGTCGCTGACCCCAGTCTGCCTCCACATCCCTGGAATAGCCCATCATGGGCCCTTCACCCTTGGCAGGTGGAAACCATTCAACCTGCTGGGGCCGGTGTGTCCCCATTTCATGGCATTGGGGGACAACAGGATTCTCTGTCTAGGTCCCACTGTACTCAAGTCCTTGGGAAGATGCCCACCCCTGCTTGGGACTTGAGACTCCAGAGACTGGAGCAGCTGTGGGCCACTGGGTCTGGCCCCTTTTTCCCTGGGGGCGGCGGTGGAATGGGGGTTACGCAGCCAGCCAGCATCTGGGAGCCCGGCGAGAGCGGTTCAGGTGTTCTCCGAAGCCGCCGCGTACAGTGTGACCTTTAGACAATTCTGTCTCACAGGATGGACGTGGTAGAGGTCGCGGGCAGTTGGTGGGCACAAGAGCGAGAGGACATCATTATGAAATACGAAAAGGTACAAGTCGGTCTGCTTCTTGGAGGGAGGCCGACCCCTCACCAAGGCTCCCTCTGGGCTACAGGGACACCGAGCTGGGCTGCCAGAGGACAAGGGGCCTAAGCCTTTTCGAAGCTACAACAACAACGTCGATCATTTGGGGATTGTACAGTGAGTCCTCTGCACTCCCCTCACCCCTAAAGCCAGGCTGTCCCTACACTCCTTCTTCTCCCAGGTCCTGCCCCTCCTGGGAGTCAGCCCCACAGGAAGGCCCTTGTCCTCCCTTCCCTGTGCCTTCTCCTGGGCTGAGCCCTGAGCTGGAAAGGGACAGAGCCAGTCCTTTCTGGGGGTCGGCACCCAGGCTGGGGCCGCTCCAGGCCCCGTGCAGTTCCTCAGCTCTGCCTGGGTTGCCTTACAGTGAGACGGAGCTGCCTCCTCTGACTGCGCGGGAGGCGAAGGTAAGAGCCTGATGCGTGGAGGGGCTGGTCCACTCCGCTAACTCCAACATGCCTCATTTGACAGCAAATTCGGCGGGAGATCAGCCGAAAGAGCAAGTGGGTGGATATGCTGGGAGACTGGGAGAAATACAAAAGCAGCAGAAAGGTAACGTGTGGAGGGAGGAAGCACTCTCTGCAGCCTGTGACACCAGATCGTTTTCTGCCCACAGCTCATAGATCGAGCGTACAAGGGAATGCCCATGAACATCCGGGGCCCGATGTGGTCAGTCCTCCTGAACACTGAGGAAATGAAGTTGAAAAACCCCGGAAGATACCAGGTACGCTCAGCCAGAGCACAACAAACAGGACAGACTGCTTCCTCCTCTTGGCCCTGCCCTACAGATCATGAAGGAGAAGGGCAAGAGGTCATCTGAGCACATCCAGCGCATCGACCGGGACGTAAGCGGGACATTAAGGAAGCATATATTCTTCAGGGATCGATACGGAACCAAGTAAGCCTACGGGAGCCACAGGGTCCCAGCAGACAAACCAAAGCCCCCTTTCTCTGTTTCCTAGGCAGCGGGAACTACTCCACATCCTCCTGGCATATGAGGAGTATAACCCGGTGAGTATTCCCGGCAGTGAGGTTCCCGGGCCATGTCCTTCCATGGTGACTCTGGCTCTTGCAGGAGGTGGGCTACTGCAGGGACCTGAGCCACATCGCCGCCTTGTTCCTCCTCTATCTTCCTGAGGAGGATGCATTCTGGGCACTGGTGCAGCTGCTGGCCAGTGAGAGGCACTCCCTGCAGGGTAAGTGAACAGCTGCCCCGGGGACCTCCTGCTCTGATTTCATGATGGGCTGGGGGCTTCTCAGGATTTCACAGCCCAAATGGCGGGACCGTCCAGGGGCTCCAAGACCAACAGGAGCATGTGGTAGCCACGTCACAACCCAAGACCATGGGGCATCAGGTGAGTTTATGGTCCCCTCAGCTCTTCCCAGAAGTGGCCTGAGCACCTCTGTTGCTTCCATCAGGACAAGAAAGATCTATGTGGGCAGTGTTCCCCGTTAGGCTGCCTCATCCGGATATTGATTGACGGGGTAAGGAGGCATAGGGAGACCCTGGCTCAGGGACCAGGTTCTTTCACACCTGCTGTCCCCACAGATCTCTCTCGGGCTCACCCTGCGCCTGTGGGACGTGTATCTGGTAGAAGGCGAACAGGCGTTGATGCCGATAACAAGAATCGCCTTTAAGGTTCAGCAGAGTAAGTCTACGTGTGCCCAGCGGGGCCTGGGGCTCCCCTGGCCTGATATCCACCCTGTCCCTAGAGCGCCTCACGAAGACGTCCAGGTGTGGCCCGTGGGCACGTTTTTGCAACCGGTTCGTTGATACCTGGGCCAGGGATGAGGACACTGTGCTCAAGCATCTTAGGGCCTCTATGAAGAAACTAACAAGAAAGCAGGGGGACCTGCCACCCCCAGGTGGGCTCCAGTGCCATGTCCCCTCCCATGTCGGAGATGCTGACCGCGTCTGTTTTCCTTTCAGCCAAACCCGAGCAAGGGTCGTCGGCATCCAGGCCTGTGCCGGCTTCACGTGGCGGGAAGACCCTCTGCAAGGGGGACAGGCAGGCCCCTCCAGGCCCACCAGCCCGGTTCCCGCGGCCCATTTGGTCAGCTTCCCCGCCACGGGCACCTCGTTCTTCCACACCCTGTCCTGGTGGGGCTGTCCGGGAAGACACCTACCCTGTGGGCACTCAGGGTGTGCCCAGCCCGGCCCTGGCTCAGGGAGGACCTCAGGGTTCCTGGAGATTCCTGCAGTGGAACTCCATGCCCCGCCTCCCAACGGACCTGGACGTAGAGGGCCCTTGGTTCCGCCATTATGATTTCAGACAGAGCTGCTGGGTCCGTGCCATATCCCAGGAGGACCAGCTGGCCCCCTGCTGGCAGGCTGAACACCCTGCGGAGCGGGTGAGATCGGCTTTCGCTGCACCCAGCACTGATTCCGACCAGGGCACCCCCTTCAGAGCTAGGGACGAACAGCCGTGTGCTCCCACCTCAGGGCCTTGCCTCTGCGGCCTCCACTTGGAAAGTTCTCAGTTCCCTCCAGGCTTCTAGAAGCATCTGGGCCAGGGCTCATGGCTGGATAATTTCCCTAGGCTTAACAACCCAAGCAAGCTTCGCATCCTCGTTTTATTTTTGGTTAAACTTATGAAAATGTATTAAGAAAGAGTGCAGCTCGAGAGAGATTCAGAGATGGAACACACCAGACCCCAGATCACAAAGCCAACCATGCCCAGCCCCTCCCAGCACCCCCAGCCCCACGACCATCGTTCTGAATTCTGACGACACCGTGAGCCTGCCTTTGTACTTCAAACTCATGGAAGGATAACCACCTTCATGTTTTGAAATAAATGTTTCCTGTTGAAATGATTTTAGATTTTAGACAGAAATATTGAAAAGGC